GTTGGGCAGGCAAATCTCCACATGATGGCACAAGCATCTTTTCAATTGTCAACTAGAGGTAATGCCTCAGGTCACTCTCTCCACAATAGGACCAGATCCCTGTCTCCTTCCTGATTATGGCATGGCTATACATCTTAACTCTCAGCCACATTCCTGATCTCAGTTCTCTTCTAACGACTATATGGTTATGAGACTTTGTGTCCCAGGGGTTGTCCCTGCTGTGGCGACCCACAGGGTTATGAGATGATGGTGATAGAAGAAAGGCAGGGAGCTTTGACATAAGGCAGATGTGGGTTTGAATTTCAACTTTGCTGCTCTTACATTGGGCAATTGGCTATATCTCTCTGATAGGGGGTTGAAAATGCTCACTTCCATCAGGCTGTCGAAAGGGTAAAATTAGAGATTATGGTAGAGCACCTGCTAATTTTCTTCCCCTTAGGCACAAAGTGGGGGAGGGAAGAAATCTTGTCCCTTGGGGGGAATCTGAGTTGGGGGCAGGTGAAGGGCAGGAGTCCTGTGCAGTCAGTGGGTGAGGAATCTGAACGGAGGAGCGACCTGTGCCAGAGCTCTGGGCTCCCAGCCGCTTGGGAGGTGGTGTCCGTGTGCTGAGGGGAAGCTACCCTTGCCTCCCCTGAGCCTCCCCCACACAGAGCCTGCTGCCTCCCATGCCCATCCTGGGCAGGCAGCCAGGCAGGGCACTGGATGGATGCCCACTGTGCGCTCAGAGGCCAAAAGATGGGCACCATCCAGTTGGCAGAGGGAGAGGCAGTTGGCCCAGGAGGGAAGAAGTCAGGGTGCCTGCCGCTGGGGTCGTGTGCCCAGACTGTGTGTCCAGGACACAGCTCTTGGCTGTCCTCCTGATCTGTCCCACTGGAGCTGGGAAGGGCCTCTCCTCTGGTCCTGGCCCTGGCATCTGAGTTACTGCAATTGGTTATTTATCTCTAAGGGGAATCTGGGACCTTGTCCCTAGCTGGGCATGTGGTTGGCTCAGGGGCAGGCCTGGGGGTGGATAGGAAATTGGGAGAGCCCAGATTAAGGTTGCAACTGGGTAGACCAGGAAGTGGGGAAACCGGTTTGTCATTTGGGCCACTTGGGGTGGGGTCTCCTCTCCTGGGCTCTCTGCCTGCCTGCCACTCTGCCTGATGGCCCACAGTGAATAGAAGTACTGTGTCCACTCTCTTGCTCACCTAAACTGCTTTTGGAAACTCCAGAAGTAAATAAAAGGGACAGGGGACTCAGCCCACCTTCTCCTCCGCAAGAAAGCTTGAGAGAGAAGGGACTGGCCAGAGCATCGGAGCGAGGGAGGGAGGGGGCCGCTGGAATCACGAGGTGTCGGCGCGGGCCTGGGTCTGGGTCTGGGTCCGGGTCAGCGCTGGAGAAGTCTGCGGAGCCAACAGGTAGGCCAACGAAGGTGGGACGCGGAGGGGCGTGACCCAGCCGTGCCCCTCTCACCTCTCGCAGATCCGGAGCGGAGCAGCCCCCCCATGCTGTCTGCGGACGATGCGGAGTACCCGCGGGAGTACCGGACCCTGGGGGGCGGGGGCGGCGGGGGCAGCGGGGGCCGGCGCTTCTCCAACGTGGGGCTGGTGCACACGTCCGAGCGGCGGCACACGGTGATCGCGGCCCAGAGTCTGGAGGCGCTCAGCGGGCTCCAGAAGGCGGACGCCGACCGCAAGCGTGATGCCTTCATGGACCACCTGAAGAGCAAGTACCCACAGCACGCCCTGGCCCTGCGAGGCCAGCAGGACAGGATGCGAGAGCAGGTGAGTGGGCTCCCGGCTGCGGCTGCGGCTCCCTAATGGGGTGTCCCCCGCTTCGCACACACAGGTTGGCGGCTGGACCGTGGACCCCGTATGCCTCCTCAGCTCCCTCTGCTCCCACCTCCATGGCGACTCCGCCCCCTCCGGGGCTGGCCAGCCGGCCCAGGTGAGTCACCCACCTCCACCCCACCCCCCAAGCTCATAACCATCTCTTCTCTTATTTCCATCAGCAGCCAAACTACTGGAGTTTCAAGGTCAGTGTGTGATGCCTCTGCTCCCATGACAATTGGTTCCTCTCACCCTGCCCGGCCCCTGCAGACCCGCAGCTCACGCCACACTCAGGGAGCCCAGCCCGGGCTGGCAGACCAGGCGGCAAAGCTGTCCTACGCCTCCGCCGAGTCGCTGGAGACCATGTCGGAGGCCGAGCTGCCCCTGGGCTTCAGCAGGATGAACCGCTTCCGACAGAGCCTGCCTCTCTCCCGCTCGGCCAGCCAGACCAAGCTGCGCTCCCCAGGTACTGCCCGCCCAGTCCACCCTCCCTCCCCACAGTGACAGCGAGGGCGGCGTCTCCTTCGCAGGGGTGCTGTTCCTGCAGTTCGGGGAGGAGACTCGGCGCGTGCACATCACGCACGAGGTCAGCAGCCTGGACACGCTGCACGCACTCATCGCGCACATGTTCCCGCAGAAGCTCACCATGGGCATGCTTAAGTCGCCCAATACCGCCATCCTCATCAAAGACGAGGCTCGCAACGTCTTCTACGAGCTGGAGGACGTCCGGTGGGCGTGGACCGGGGGGGATTTGGGTGGGCGGTGGTGACCCCCGTCTCCCCGCCTCTCCCAGGGACATCCAGGACCGCAGTATTATCAAGATCTACAGAAAGGAGCCCCTCTACGCTGCCTTCCCTGGCTCACATCTCACCAACGGGGACCTCCGGGTATGGCTGGGCATGCCCAGGGCATTGGGGAGCCCCGTGGGGTTCCGGGCTGTCTTCTGCGCAGAGAGAGATGGTGTACGCATCGCGGGAGTCCTCGCCCACGCGGCGCCTCAACAACCTGTCACCAGCGCCGCACCTGGCATCCGGCTCGCCGCCGCCCGGGCTGCCGTCGGGGCTGCCGTCCGGGCTGCAGTCCGGTTCGCCGTCGCGTTCGCGCCTATCGTACGCCGGGGGGCGCCCGCCTTCGTACGCCGGCAGCCCGGTGCACCACGCGGCCGAGAGGCTGGGAGGCGCCCCGGCCGCCCAGGGCGTCAGCCCCAGCCCCAGCGCCATCCTGGAGCGGCGCGACGTGAAGCCGGACGAGGACCTGGCGAGCAAGGCGGGCGGCATGGTGCTGGTGAAAGGCGAGGGCCTCTATGCTGACCCCTACGGGCTGCTGCACGAGGGCCGTCTGAGCCTGGCCGCGGCCGCCGGCGACCCGTTCGCCTACCCGGGCGCCGGCGGCCTCTACAAGCGCGGCTCGGTGCGCTCGCTCAGCACCTACTCGGCCGCCGCGCTGCAGTCCGATCTGGAGGACTCCCTGTACAAGGCGGCGGGCGGCGGCGGCCCGCTGTACGGCGACGGCTACGGCTTCCGCCTGCCGCCTTCGTCACCGCAGAAGCTGGCCGACGTGGCAGCACCCCCCGGAGGTCCCCCGCCACCGCACAGCCCCTACTCGGGGCCGCCCAGCCGCGGCTCGCCAGTGCGCCAGTCCTTCCGCAAGGACTCGGGCTCCTCGTCCGTCTTTGCCGAGAGTCCTGGAGGGAAGACCCGCAGCGCGGGGAGCGCCTCGACGGCCGGAGCTCCCCCTTCGGAGCTCTTCCCTGGGCCTGGGGAACGCTCGCTGGTTGGGTTCGGGCCGCCAGTGCCAGCCAAGGACACGGAGACCAGGTGAGGGACGTTAACCAGGCCTCAGGGACTGGGTTACCAATCTTAGGAATGGGGGGCTGGGCAGGAGAGACCCTATGCTCAGAGGCGAGGTTGCCCAGACCCCCTTCCTCCCCAGGGAGCGCATGGAGGCCATGGAGAAGCAGATTGCCAGCCTCACAGGCCTGGTGCAGAGCGCCTTACTGCGAGGCTCTGAGCCTGAGACCCCCAGGTGAGGCCCCTCTCCCAACACCACTGCCAGGGACCCCCTGATGGCTTTTTTCCCTGTGCCACAGCGAGAAGATTGAAGGCTCCAATGGAGCAGCCACCCCCTCAGCACGTGAGTGAACCTCCCCCTCCCCCATCCTTGTTTCACTTTCTCCCATCCTCGTGGTCCTCTGCAGCCTGTGGGTCAGGCGGCCGGAGCAGCGGGGCCACCCCGGTGTCCGGCCCGCCCCCGCCCTCGGCCAGCAGCACCCCCGCAGGTCAGCCTACCGCCGTTAGCCGGCTGCAGATGCAGCTTCACCTGCGAGGCCTGCAGAACAGCGCCAGTGACTTGCGCGGCCAGCTCCAGCAGTTGCGCAAGCTCCAGGTACCGCCCCGTCCTGGGCCCCGCCCCACCAACACCCGGGTCCATCCGTCCGTGCGTCCCGCAGCTACAGAACCAGGAGTCGGTGCGCGCGCTGCTGAAGCGCACGGAGGCAGAGCTGAGCATGCGCGTGTCGGAGGCGGCGCGGCGGCAGGAGGACCCGCTGCAGCGGCAGCGCACCCTGGTGGAAGAGGAACGGCTGCGCTATCTCAACGACGAGGAGCTTATTACCCAGCAGCTCAAGTGAGGCTGGGCCCGCGGCGGAGGGAGGGGTGAAAGGGCTGAAAGGGTCTCTCTGTGGCTGCAGTGACCTGGAGAAATCGGTGGAGAAGATCCAGAGAGACGTGTCCCACAACCACCGGCTGGTGCCCGGCCCTGAGCTGGAGGAGAAGGCACTGGTGCTGAAGCAGCTCGGGGAGACGCTGACAGAGCTCAAGGGTGGGTCTGGGGCCTGCGAATGCAGCACGTTGTGGCCCCAGCTCATGCCTTCCTGTCTCCTCAGCTCACTTCCCGGGCCTGCAGAGCAAGATGCGGGTGGTGCTGCGCGTGGAGGTGGAGGCGGTGAAGTTCCTGAAGGAGGAGCCCCAGCGCCTGGATGGGCTCCTCAAGCGCTGCCGCGGGGTCACGGACACGCTGGCCCAGATCCGAAGGTCATTCTGTCCCTGACCTCTGATTTCCCATGCTCACAGCTGCTCCCAACTCTCCCAACCCCAGGCAAGTGGATGAGGGTGTGTGGCCACCCCCCAACAATCTCCTGAGTCAGTCCCCCAAGAAGGTGACGGCAGAGACTGACTTCAACAAGAGCGTGGACTTCGAAATGCCACCCCCCAGCCCCCCGCTGAACCTGCATGAGCTGAGCGGGCCAGCTGAAGGAGCCTCTCTTACCCCCAAGGGGGGCAACCCCACCAAAGGCCTGGACACTCCTGGCAAGAGAAGCGTGGACAAAGCTGTGTCTGTTGAGGTGCTGGGGCCAGGGATTGTGGGTGGGGCCATACCTCAATCCTGACTCCTGGCTCCCTGTTAAGGCTGCAGAGCGAGACTGGGAGGAGAAGCGGGCAGCCCTGACCCAGTACAGTGCCAAGGACATCAACCGGCTGCTGGAAGAGACACAGGCAGAGCTGCTCAAGGCCATCCCTGACCTGGACTGTGCCAGCAAGGCCCATCCAGGCCCGGCCCCCACTCCAGATCACAAGCCCCCCAAGGCCCCCCACGGCCAGAAGGCAGCCCCCCGAACGGAGCCCAGTGGGAGGAGGGGCTCAGGTATGGGGAGTAGTAGGGCTGGTAAGGAGCCCCCTGCTGACCCCCAGCCCCTTGGTGCCTGCAGATGAGTTGACCGTGCCCCGATACCGCACAGAGAAGCCCTCCAAGTCGCCCCCACCGCCCCCTCCCCGCCGGAGCTTCCCCTCCTCCCATGGCCTGACCACCACACGTACCGGAGAGGTGGTGGTCACCAGCAAGAAGGACTCGGCCTTCATCAAGGTACCACTCCCACCTCAGACAGAGGGCCAGGGCCTGGCCTTGACAGGAGTCCCGGGCCTTGCAGAAGGCTGAGTCCGAGGAGCTGGAGGTGCAGAAGCCCCAGGTGAAGCTGCGCCGGGCTGTGTCTGAGGTGGCCCGCCCAGCCTCCACACCACCCATCATGGCCTCGGCCATCAAGGACGAGGATGACGAGGATCGCATCATCGCAGAGCTAGAGGTAGGTCAGGGCACACCTGGCCCCCAAGGTCTCTCCAAACCTGCCCCCACCTTCTGCTCCCCAGGTGTTTGAGAGAAGCTCAGTGTCTTCCCTCCCCCCCACGCCCCGCCGCCAGCTGATCCCCACCTTGCTGTCCCCCCAGGACCTGGGGCCCCCCGGGGGCTCAGCCCCAGGCCCTACACGGAAGGTAACGGGGCTGCTGCCACTTCTCACAGCTCTGCCCCTGGCCGACCCTCTGCATCCTGCGGCAGCATCGGGCAACGGAGCCGGGCGAGCGTGAGGTTGCCCTCTCTGCCTTCCCAGTCAGCACCCCCCACTTCCAGGTAAGCAGGTGGCAAGGCTGGGTGGGTTCCTTCACACTCTTCCTCATCTTCCTTCTCCCGGCAGGCTGCCCCAGGTCCCAGGGCCTTCTGCGTCCCAAGGATCATCTTGACAGAGTGTGCCCCCAACCCTCCCTCCCCGCCAGAGGCCAGACTTGAGGAACTGGGACCCAGGACAGCTCCCACCCCAAGACCTCAGACCCTGGCTGACAGCACGAGGGGCTGGGATGGCCCACAGTCCCCACCAGGGGTAGTGGGGGAGACTTCTGGGCCGAGGAGCAGCTTCATGCCCCGGAAGGAGGGGGCAGCTCTGAAGAGACTGGGTGGAGGAGGCAGCAGCCTAGAGGATGGAGGAGCCAGAGTACAGTGTCCTCAGGGACCAGCCCAGGATGGGACTCCAGAGACCTCTACTGCTGACACCTACCCAGAGGAGATCCTCAAGGACTCTGGACATGATGCCCAAACCTGCAGTAGGGAGCATCAGGGCCAGGCTGCTGCCAACTCAGGCCGCACCACGTGGGGCGCCACTGCCCAGCAGATGGACAGCTTGGAGGAGACGCTCCGGGAGCTGGAAGCCACCCTGAGCAACATGGGCACAGGCCCTGCCATGGGGTCCCCTGGCAGCCCCCCACCCCTACCCCTCCGCCCCCAGGTGGCTGCCCGCTTTTCATCCTCCTCTGCTGCCTGCAACTGCAACCCTGTTCCTCTTCCTGCAGAGTGGCGGAGGCAGTGTACCACCCATGAAGGTGGTGACTCCGGGGGCCTCTCGGCTGAAGGCGGCCCAGGGCCAGGCGGGCAGCCCCGACAAAAGCAAACATGGCAAGCAGAGGGCCGAGTACATGCGGATCCAGGCCCAGCAGCAGGTGAGGGCGGGGACTGTGGGGGCCACCCAGGCTCTCTGACCCCTGACCCCTGTTTTTGTTCCAGGCCACTAAACCATCTAAAGAGATGAGCGGGTCGAATGAGACCTCGAGCCCAGTCTCAGAAAAGCCCTCGGCTTCCAGAACCTCTATCCCTGTATTGACTTCCTTTGGGGCAAGGAATTCTTCCATCTCCTTCTAGAAGCCCCTCACCCCGCTGCCCCGCCTGTCCCCCTCCCTCACTCCTGCCATTTCTCCCCTCTCTTCCTTCATCTCCACCCCACCCCACCCTACTCTCCAGACGCCCTGAGGGGTGTGCCCTGAAGAGGAGGGTGCGGCCCTCCTCAGCGACCCCTACCCATCATCTGTTGGTGTTTTTGGTTTTGTTTTTTTTTTTTTTTTTAACAATTAACTTTTAATTATCTTTTTTTAAACAGTAAAACTAAAAACCAAACACACCACCTTCCTTGATCCCAGCTGGCCTCTCGCTGGCCGCACCTGTCACATCTCTCCTTCTTCTCTTTCACCACTCTTTCCCCCAGTCCATCCTGAAGCTCCTGCACCCCCTTCCCGCCTTCCCCTCACTTCCCAAGAATACTCCAAACAAACTCTGAACCACGGAGACTTGGAGCAGTGGGAGACCCCTCTCCCGTTTCTCGATACCTTCCTGGAGGAACGCGGGGACATCGGACCAACCCATACATCAAGCCAGAGAGCGGGGCTTAGGGAGACTGGCCTTGGAGATGCCCCACTCCCTGTCTAAGCTCCGACAAGACTGTGACTTCCTCTGTGGCTGCTCTGCCTCCTCCCACTCACACCCAAGTGGGCCTGGAGTAGAGACGGACAGGCTGGAGACGAGGCCGGAGTTTGAGAGGCCTCAGGGTGGGTGTGAGGCCATGGAGTCTGTATCCCTGGGGAGGCGCTGGCCTCCTGGGCCTTGCCGTCCAGTGGGGAGTGGAGGGCAGAGGCCCTTTGGTCTGCTGGCTGTGGAGGGTGGGTTGCACGGACAGCCGGATATCGGGGACACTGCCTTGGGAGAGGGCGGCCCGGACGGGTATTTGGTACTTTTAGTTTCCTGATTTAGCACTTTAAATGGCATTAACTTATTGAATGGGGATGGGGTGGGCAAGAGTGAGGGGCCTAGAAAACCAGGTTTTGTGGCTTGCAGTTGGGGGAAGGGTCTGGTTTGAGGGAAATGGGAGGGTCGAGAGGGGCTTGACGGGGAGCACTGAAGACACCTGGGACCCGCAGGTGGGGTGACTTGAACTTCAGTCATCCTCTTGGCAATTTGAGGGTTTTCCCAGGAAAGGATGAGACGTAGTTTTTCAATGGGGCTCTGGTGACCCTGGTGAGATGTCTGAAGGTCCCTGAGGCCTGACCATCCAGCCAGCGCCCCTGGCCTGTGGACGCCCTGCCTGCCCTGCAGAGGCGGTTGGCAGTGCCGCCTGGCTTTTGGCCGGGTCCTGGGGAGGCAGAGAGAGGCCAATTTTGGTTCTCACTCCTGGCCCCCCAGAGGGCACAGTGAGGAGCCGGTAGGGAGAGGATAGGAGAAGAGGAGGAGGAGGAGCGGGGTCCCCGGCCGCAGGATTCCCACTTGGAGCACAAAGTGAAGTAAGCACAGGGGAGGGGGACTAGAATCAGTCCCCCATAGCAAGCACAGAAAGGAGGAGCTGCGCAGAAGGCAGAGCCCCCCAGACCCTGGGGCCTGGCTGGGGAAGGTCCGCACCTGGGGAGAGCTGGGAGCTGTTGAAGGTTTGGGGGGAGGGGAAACGGGTTGTGTTTCTTCATTTCTTTTTTTGTTTTTGCCTTTGTTGGTTCATCCTTGTTTTCTAGCTTTGGATCATTTTTGTACCAAGGCGAGCAAGCCTTTTTGAAAAATAACAAAAGAGGAAAAAAAAAATCCCTCCTGGAAAAAAAAAAAAACCCTGGAAAATAGAAAAAAAAAAAAGGACCTCATAAATGATGCAATTACTTTTAATTGCAGGCAACTCTTTACATTTAAGTGAAGTGTCTTAACATTTTATATTGTTTTAAAAATATATTTACATATTATATATATAATATACGTAATATAAATATATATAAATATTTAAAAAAGAAAAAAAAAAGAAAACCACGGCACTCTCCCTGGCCACTGTTTTGGCGGGGGAGGGGGGCTGGGGGGCGGGCACGTCGGCCTGGCTTCTGTGGTCCCAGTGAAATGGTCTGGTTTGATTTGGCTGTACAGAGACCCCCTGACTTGGGAGGGGAGGGGGGAGTGGTGCCCCCTCCTCCCTCCACTCCATTACTCTCTGCTTGCTACTTCGCTTGCCCCCAGCTCCCACCCTCAGCCCTGTGACTGGAATGTGTGCCCCACCGTCATTGTCCTGAGTTGAATGTCCCTTTGTGGGGGAGGTGGGGGGGGCAGTGTCCATCCACGAAGGGGCAGAAGGAGGGAGCCACGTGCCCCGCCCCACCCGCTCGGGTGAAGCCCAGTGGGATTTGCATCTTTCTTTCTCTTTGGTTCCTGCACATTTATGGGCTGGGAGGCATCCGTGTGGAATTGCGTGCAGCCTGTGTGTGTGCTGGCACAAGCCCATGCACTGTGTGTGCAGACGCATGGGGCCTGCACCCACAGGCATGGCCGAGCACATGTGTGGGGGAAGGCGTGGGCACATAGGTGCATGTAACCTGTTTGGGCATTGGCACGTGCCTACCTGCATGTTAGCGTGAGAGGAGCTTTGTGTGTGAGAACATGTGTAATGTGTGTGCAGACATGCCGAGAGCCAGAGACTTGTGTGTGGGCCACGTACATGTGGATAGAGACGCATACATGGAGGTGCATGTAATCTGTGTCTCCGAGTGTGTGTGTGCAGGTATGTGTGCTGGTGCAGACCCAAGTGTGTGGGTGTGCCTCTGTGTGCGTGTGTTCCATCATCCCTGCACCACTGGCTCCAGATCCCTTCCTGAGCCCCCGTCCCCGCTGGCCCTCTCACAGCCTGCAGCACATCAGTGCCCCCAGCTGCATGCGCCTCGCTGCTCTGTCCATCAGTGTGTGCTTGACCAAGAGAAAACTAAGACGTCTCGGGGGACCCCTGTACCTGGTCCTCTCAGCCCCCGCCCACTGTGCTGTGTTACTCGCATGGGGGATTTCCTGCCCCTTCCACAATATGCTGTTTCCCCAGGAGCCTCAGGCCTGAGGCTCTGAGTGGGGTCCCCAGGGGGCCCCCCGGGGTGAGCCCCGGCTCCACACCCTGCCCCATCCACCCTGTAGGGCCCATGTTGGTGTAGCAGTGATGGCTTCTGTGGATATTCTGTGACCTCTGTCGGTGTAACTTGACAATTTCTAAATGGAAAAGGGTTGCTGTGTTTTCTCTGTCTCTCTTTTTTAATGTCCTTTTTTCTTCTCCCCCGCTCCCTGCTCTCTTTCCTTTTCAGTTTTTCTAGCCAAGTGTTTGGGGCTTTAATAAAACTTGTTTCTTTTTCCTCTCCTGGATCTCCTTCCTATAGGCTGATGTCTCATTATTT